CTCATCTTTGTCTCTGTCTCTGTCTCTGTCATCTCCCTGTCTATCTCCGTGTCCTCCTCCTCTCATCTCTGCCTTTCTCATCTCTGTGTCTCTCTCTGTGTTTCTGTCTCTGTCATGCCCCTTTCTCTGTCTGTCATCTCCCTGTCTCTATCTATCTCTGTGTCCTCCTCCTCTCATCTCTGTCTCTCTCATCTGTATCTCTCTCTGTCTCTGTCGTCTCCCTGTCTCTCTATCTCTTTGTCCTCTTCCTCTTGTCTTTCTCTCTGCCTCTCTCATCTGTGTCTCTCTCTGTCTCTGTCTCTGTCATCTCCCTGTCTCTGTCTCTCTCTCTCTGTGTCCTCCTCCTCTCGTCTCTTTCTCTCTGCCTCTTTCATCTGTGTCTCTGTGTCTCTCTGTCATCTCCCTGTCTATCTCTGTGTCCTCCTCCTCTCGTCTCTGTCTCTCTGCCTCTTTCATCTGTGTCTCTCTGTCTCTGTCTCTGTCATCTCCCTGTCTCTGTATCCCTCTATCTCTGTGTCCTCCTCTTCTTGTCTCTGTCTCTCTGCCTCTCTCATCTGTGTCTCTCTCTGTGTCTCTGTCTCTGTCATCTCCCTGTCTCTCTGTGTCTTCCTTCTGTCTTCTCTGTCTCTCTGCCTCTCTCCCCCATCTCTGCCTCTGTCTCCCTCCATGTCCCTGAGCCCCTGCCTGCCTGCCTGGGGTTTCCCCCGCTTCAGGGCAGCGGAAGGAAGGCCAGCAGGACATGCTGTGCTGGGAAAAGCCAGCAGGTCTCCACTTCTCCCTTTCACAGCCTCCTCCCCCGCCCCCACCCTCGGGGCCTTCCGAGCAGGGGTGGCCTGTGCTCCCCAGGGGGCTGGGGCTCCTCCACACCCTAATTCATCTCCCTAGCGGCCCCACGAGCCCCACCAGTGAGTCAGACCTGAAGGAAGTCGGGGAGGGGGCGGGCCTTGACCCTGGGCTGGGCTTTCCCCTGGGCAGGTCCCAAGTCCTCACCTCCCCTCTCAAGTCTCCCACGACGTTCCCACCCACTCCTGAGAGCAGAGCTGGCCGCAGCCATGACCCCGCAGCTTCTCCTGGCCCTTGTCCTCTGGGCCAGCTGCCCGCCCTGCAGTGGAAGGAAAGGTATGTGGGGCCCCTGGGGGACTGGGGGGCCCACCAGAAGCTCACTCTTTCTGTCTTCCTCCAGGGCCCCCAGCAGCTCTGACACTGCCCCGGGTGCAATGCCGAGCCTCTCGGTACCCGATCGCCGTGGATTGCTCCTGGACCCTGCCGCCTGCTCCAAACTCCACCAGCCCCGTGTCCTTCATTGCCACGTACAGGTCGGAGAGCCTGGAAGGGGGCCTCAGGGACACTGAGGCGCTCAGCGAGCCCCACCCTGTGCAGGCTCGGCATGGCTGCCCGGGGCCACAGCTGGCCCTGCCTGCAGCAGACGCCAACGTCCACCAGCTGCACCATCACGGATGTCCAGCTGTTCTCCATGGCTCCCTACGTGCTCAATGTCACCGCCGTCCACCCCTGGGGCTCCAGCAGCAGCTTCGTGCCTTTCATAACAGAGCACATCAGTGAGTGGGGGCGGCAGTGGGGGCGGGGGCGGTCCCCTGACCCTGCTTCCTGCTTGTCCGTCAGTCAAGCCCGACCCTCCAGAAGGCGTGCGCCTAAGCCCCCTCGCTGAGCGCCAGCTACAGGTGCAGTGGGAGCCTCCCGGGTCCTGGCCCTTCCCAGAGATCTTCTCACTGAAGTACTGGATCCGTTACAAGCGTCAGGGAGCTGCGCGCTTCCACCGGGTGAGGAGGATGAGGGGGAGGCTGGAAAGGGTTTCTAGTGACCTGACGCTCTCTCTTCTCTCAGGTGGGGCCCATTGAAGCCACGTCCTTCATCCTCAGGGCTGTGCGGCCCCGAGCCAGGTACTACGTCCAAGTGGCGGCTCAGGACCTCACAGACTACGGGGAACTGAGTGACTGGAGTCTCCCCGCCACTGCCACAATGAGCCTGGGCAAGTAGCAAGGGCTTCCCGCTGCCTCCAGACAGCACCTGGGTCCTCGCCACCCTAAGCCCCGGGACACCTGTTGGAGGGCGGATGGGATCTGCCTAGCCTGGGCTGGAGTCCTTGCTTTGCTGCTGCTGAGCTGCCGGGCAACCTCAGATGACCGACTTTTCCCTTTGAGCCTCAGTTTCTCTAGCTGAGAAATGGAGATGTACTACTCTCTCCTTTACCTTTACCTTTACCACAGTGCAGGGCTGACTGAACTGTCACTGTGAGATATTTTTTATTGTTTAATTAGAAAAGAATTGTTGTTGGGCTGGGCGCAGTGGATCGCACCTGTAATCCCAGTCACTGGGAAGCCGACGTGGGAGGGTAGCTTGAGGCCAGGAGCTCGAAACCAGTCCGGGCCACACAGCAAGACCCCATCTCTAAAAAATTAATATAAATATAAAATAAATTAGCCAGGTGTGATGTTGCGCGCCCACAGTC